TTCTTGTGTGCAAGGGAGCTAGTGAAGTTTAGGCTTTGATGCGCACCCACAGCGTCAGCAAAGGAGGAGGAATTAAGGGACAGCATGGGCCGAAAAGCCCCCGAGTTTTGAGGTCAAGCCAACGGGCTGGGTCTCCGGTATCCTAGGATCTGCCCTGCACACAACCTTTGGCAGTTTCTCGGTTTGAATCTCGCCTGTACATTTCCAGACGAGACACTGTCTTACTGAGCGTTCTCACAGCGCCTAGCTCAGAGCTGACCGCAGAGCCGGCTCTCAATAACATCGAGACGCAAAAGCAGCTTTTGAGGTTAGGGGCGGAAGGGCATCGGTTTTACTTATTTCAAGGCTGGCGCTCGGTGCAGCCGGATCCAACTGCCAGCACAATGTTCCCGATCACTTCTCGCTTCCATTTCAGCCCAGGAGACGTCGGGAAACCCACAGGACCCGCTAGGGGCTAAGCGGTTAAGCCGCGTCCTTCAGGTGTCAGTCTCGATCCGTTCGGAAACCACAACCTCCAGAATCCCTTGTGCCAGGAGGCCAGGCCGCAAATAAGATGGCTCCAGAAGGGTGGAACATACAGCGGGGGGGGGGGGGGGGGAACTTAGTTGTTGGCAGTTTCTTCACGGGATGTGTTTAAATTGCCGAGTCCCCACATACGCGCCACCCCACAAATCTCCTTCGAGGCCGTGGAGGCCACACGGCTGCCGCCTCGCCCTCTCCTCCAGGAGTATGCTGGGATTTGTAGTCCAGCAGCCGGACTGTGCCGAGCTACCTTTCCCAGCTTGCCCTGCGGCTCGGGTGATATCAACAGTCTTTTCCAGAACTCTGTCTGCACTGAGACCCTCTTCCCCCAGTCCTCTTCTCGCGGTCGACTCCTTCCCATCCGTGGCGACAGAACGGCGGTTGCAGGAGAGGCCCCGGTCCCTCGCCGCGCCGCCCCGAGGGGCACTTCCGGCGGCGGTTCACTTCCTGGTTGGGTGGATGGAGCCGGGCGGGAGCGCGCGCGGGGGAGGGGCGGCGGGTCAGTCTCCGCCCGGCGCTCCCGGGATCAGCTGGCGGGCGGGCGGGAGCCGAGCGCGGCCCCGGCTCTCGCTGCAGCGCCGCCTCTTCTCTGCGTCGCAGGCCGGCCCGGCGGCCGTGACAATGTCGCGGGGCTGGTAGCAGGGCGCCGGCCGCCGAGCCGTCTCAAGTGGGTGCTGCCAGGATGCCGCCTCGAGGGGCTTCATCCTCTCTTTCTTCCTCTGTCATCACAGGTTTAAACTTACACGAATCGCTTTCTGGAGGAGGAGGGGACCCGCTGCGCGATTGACACGCATATTCCTATAGGCATCCTCCCTCAGCCCCCACCCCCACGGCCGGATTCGGGTGGCTCCTCTCCGAGGTGAAATCTGAGAAGAAATCCTTGGATCTCTTTTCTTAAAAAAAAAAAAAAAAAAAAAAAATCTAGAAACCATCGGTATTTTGCTTTGCTGCTCCCTATTCGCAAGATGAAGAAGTTTTTCGACTCCCGGCGAGAGCAGGGCGGCTCTGGCCTGGGCTCCGGCTCCAGCGGAGGAGGGGGCAGCACCTCGGGCCTGGGCAGTGGCTACATCGGAAGAGTCTTCGGCATCGGGCGACAGCAGGTCACAGTGGACGAGGTGTTGGCGGAAGGTACGGTGGGGCTCAATGCGCCGTAAATTAAACTCAAAAGAGCTTGTGTGTGTTTCTCTCACAGGTGGATTTGCTATTGTATTTCTGGTGAGGACAAGCAATGGGATGAAATGTGCCTTGAAACGCATGTTTGTCAACAATGAGCATGATCTCCAGGTGTGCAAGAGAGAAATCCAGATAATGGTAAGGCTGCCCCTTGGACTTGGGACTGTTTACTAACAATATATTTCTCCTCTCTTGTTCACAGAGGGATCTTTCAGGGCACAAGAATATTGTGGGTTACATTGATTCTAGTATCAACAACGTGAGTAGCGGTGATGTATGGGAAGTGCTCATTCTGATGGACTTTTGTAGAGGTATGTATATGAACCATTCCCTTAAGCTGTCAACGTCTCCTTTGCCCTGTACGTACCCCCTCAGGTGGCCAGGTGGTAAACCTGATGAACCAGCGCCTGCAAACAGGCTTTACAGAGAATGAAGTGCTCCAGATATTTTGTGATACCTGTGAAGCTGTTGCCCGCCTGCATCAGTGCAAAACTCCTATTATCCACCGGGACCTGAAGGTACAGACCACACTCTTTCATTACGGGCATTCCTTGGAATGGGTGGTTGGGGAATGTTTTTCAGGTTGAAAACATCCTCTTGCATGACCGAGGCCACTATGTCCTGTGTGACTTTGGAAGCGCCACCAACAAATTCCAGAATCCACAAACTGAGGGAGTCAATGCAGTAGAAGATGAGATTAAGAAGTAAGCTTTTTCTCCTTTCATGGAGTTTTGTCTATTTAATAAAAAATGAATCTCTTGATTGTAGATACACAACGCTGTCCTATCGAGCACCAGAAATGGTCAACCTGTACAGTGGCAAAATCATCACTACGAAGGCAGACATTTGGGTAGGTGTCAGGTAACCTATCCATACCTCAGAACTAGTAGCAATCTGCTATCTTTATTTTTTAGGCTCTTGGATGTTTGTTGTATAAATTATGCTACTTCACTTTGCCATTTGGGGAAAGTCAGGTGGCAATTTGTGATGGAAACTTCACAATTCCTGATAATTCTCGATATTCTCAAGACATGCACTGCCTAATTAGTAAGTATTTTAAGTTTCTAGTTTCATATTTTTATTATTAAATAAATTCACATGTTTGCCTTAGGGTATATGTTGGAACCAGACCCTGACAAAAGGCCGGATATTTACCAGGTGTCCTACTTCTCATTTAAGCTACTCAAGAAAGAGTGCCCAATTCCAAATGTACAGGTACGTGAATGGTGCTATTTAAAGGGAGTAAATGTTTTGTTCTGTTTTGTTTGCAATTCTATAGAACTCTCCCATTCCTGCAAAGCTTCCTGAACCAGTGAAAGCCAGTGAGGCAGCTGCAAAAAAGACCCAGCCAAAGGCCAGGTAAGAAATGCCTTCATGAACACATGTCCTCCTTAATATGAACCTTTCTCTTTTCCCTTTCTAGACTGACAGATCCCATTCCCACCACAGAGACTTCAATTGCACCCCGCCAGAGGCCTAAAGCTGGGCAGACTCAGCCGAACCCAGGAATCCTTCCCATCCAGCCAGCGCTGACACCCCGGAAGAGGGCCACTGTTCAGCCCCCACCTCAGGCTGCAGGTTTGTATCTAGATTGGTTTGAAACTCAATACGAACCCTTACATGGACTTTATTCTCATTGCAGGATCCAGCAATCAGCCTGGCCTTTTAGCCAGTGTTCCCCAACCAAAACCCCAAGCCCCACCCAGCCAGCCTCTGCCGCAAACTCAGGCCAAGCAGCCACAGGCTCCTCCCACTCCACAGCAGACGCCTTCTACTCAGGCCCAGGGTCTGCCCGCTCAGGCCCAGGCCACACCCCAGCACCAGCAGCAACTCTTCCTCAAGCAGCAACAGCAGCAGCAACAGCCACCGCCAGCACAGCAGCAGCCGGCAGGCACGTTTTACCAGCAGCAGCAGGCCCAGACTCAGCAGGTAAGGTGGTCAGAGTGTGGCCCTTGCTTGCAGGCCCTTATTCATCTCCTCATTTCTTGCTCAGTTTCAGGCAGTACATCCAGCAACCCAGAAACCAGCAATTGCTCAGTTCCCTGTGGTGTCCCAAGGAGGCTCTCAACAGCAGCTAATGCAGAATTTCTACCAGCAGCAGCAGCAGCAGCAACAACAACAGCAACAGCAACAGCTGGCCACAGCCCTGCATCAACAACAGCTGATGACTCAGCAGGCTGCCTTGCAGCAAAAGCCCACTATGGCAGCAGGACAGCAGCCCCAGCCACAGCCAGCTGCAGCCCCACAGCCAGCCCCTGCCCAGGAGCCAGCGGTAAGAATCAACCAGAGCTCAGAGCACAAAAGAATGAAACACTTTCCGTCTCTCTTCCTAGCAGATTCAAGCCCCAGTAAGACAACAGCCAAAGGTTCAGACAACCCCACCTCCTGCCGTCCAGGGGCAGAAAGTTGGATCTCTCACTCCACCCTCATCCCCCAAAACCCAACGTGCTGGGCACAGGCGTATTCTCAGTGACGTAACCCACAGTGCAGTCTTTGGGGTCCCTGCCAGCAAATCAACCCAGCTGCTCCAGGCAGCTGCAGCTGAGGCCAGTCTCAATAAGTCCAAGTATGTGGTGCTTCCTCTTTGTTGTTCTTACCTTTTTGTTTCGTGGGGGTGGGAACCTACCTAGGTCTGCAACCACCACTCCATCAGGCTCTCCTCGGACCTCTCAACAAAACGTTTATAATCCTTCAGAAGGGTCTACGTGGAATCCCTTTGATGACGATAATTTCTCCAAACTCACAGCTGAAGAACTGCTAAACAAGGACTTTGCCAAGCTTGGGGAAGGTGAGTAAGCTGTGTCTTTTTTTGTGCTTCTTAGAATGAACTGAGTGGTGTTTTGTCTCTCCAGGCAAACATCCCGAGAAGCTTGGAGGCTCAGCTGAGAGTTTGATCCCAGGCTTTCAATCAACCCAAGGTGATGCTTTTGCTACGACCTCATTTTCTGCTGGAACTGGTTAGTATGGCAAATACCTGGAACGGGAGGTTTGACTCCTCCTTCCCCTCCAACCTAACTCCAGCTGAAAAAAGGAAGGGTGGGCAGACTGTGGACTCTGGCCTCCCGCTTCTAAGCGTGTCTGATCCTTTCATTCCTCTTCAAGTACCTGATGCACCAGGTAGGTGAACAGAACTGTTCTGAGGTTAAGCATTGCTTTCTTTTTGTCTCTCTGCCCAACGTAGAAAAACTAATTGAGGGACTCAAATCTCCTGACACTTCTCTTCTGCTCCCTGACCTCTTGCCTATGACAGATCCTTTTGGTAGCACTTCTGATGCTGTAATTGGTAAAGTCATCATCTCTGTTTCTTCAGTCATGCCTTTCCTCTTCTTAATGCTCTGTTACGAAAGAAAAAGCTGATGTTGCTGTTGAGAGTCTCATACCAGGACTGGAGCCCCCAGTTCCCCAGCGCCTCCCATCTCAGACGGAATCTGTGACCTCGAATCGCACAGGTCAGTCAGGTGTCTCTGCAGCTGCAGGGACTACTGACCTGGGATGCTGTTAATCTGGACTCAGATTCTCTCACCGGGGAAGATTCCCTGCTTGATTGCTCTCTGCTCTCTAACCCTACTACTGACCTTCTGGAAGAGTTTGCCCCCACAGCAATCTCTGCTCCAGTCCATAAAGGTAAATGCTTTCTTCTTCTCAGGCCCACATGTTTTCTGCTTGTGTACTTGCATTCTGTATTAAGCTGCAGAAGATAGTAATCTCATCTCAGGTTTTGATGTCCCTGAGGGCTCGGACAAGGTGGCTGAAGATGAGTTTGACCCTATTCCTGTATTGATAACCAAAAACCCACAAGGTAAGAAAAAGGATGGGGAAAAGAGAAGAGCTTTTGTACTGAATTCCTATCTCTCCACTTCCAGGTGGGCACTCTAGAAACAGCAGTGGGAGCTCTGAGTCCAGTCTTCCCAACCTAGCCAGGTCTTTACTGCTGGTGGATCAGCTCATAGACCTGTAGCCGTGACCCAGTAGCAGATGCAGTTCTGTAACCTTCATACCGTAAAATACATTTTCATTACGGAGTTATGAAAAAAATGATTTTTTTAAAAAAATCTGCAAATAAGGGGCCCTCCAGCCCTTTTCTCCTACCCCTTGCCTTCTCCTGTAGAAATGATAAGGAAAGAAAATCACTTTGGCCCTCCAGATATTCCTTGGCCAGTTCCTCCTTGTTAGTTTGCTGTGTTTTCTCATTACCCTTCTTCAATAGCATTATCTTAAATCAAGCACTAGATGCCATGAGCTTCACCTCTGCTGGAATCAACTCCACCAAAAGCTTAACTGTAACTGAAACTAGTGAATTGACACTTTTGTCTCGTTCTTGCTAGGAATGGCCTCCCAGATCAATTCTCCCAACCCCCGTCTCCTTTGGCCAGATGCTGATGAATGTATTTCCCTGTTTTTGCTTTTTATCCTGATGCATTATCATGAGGACATGGCTACTTCAGTTGGTCTTAACTCTAGGCAGTAGCCTGGAGATGGGTGTGTGGTTTAAGAAAGGGTAAAACTTACTGACTGGTAGTATATATTTGAGAAGAGAAATTGAGCCCAGCTCTAGCCAACCAACTTTGACCTTGTTTGATCATAGACTTAGCCAAGGGATTTTACACCCCATGCAACCTGCCCAGCATTCGTCCAGCTTTCTGGCTTCCATTGAACCGTGATTTCTCAGATCTGGAGACGTGACTGCAAGTATTTGAGATCCTTGGATACAATGTGTACGTTATATAAATCCCAAGTATTGCCATTCCTTTTCATGTTAACTGTTCCAAGTGGGATCTCAGAATTAGACCAAAACAAGACGGTGGTAATATGATACCTTTTATTAGAAGACTTTTCACTGGGGCGGGGGTGGGGGGAGGATGGGGAGGGGAAGGAATTGTAGCAGAAACAGATGTATTTTTCTTGTGATTTTTATTTTGAATCAAATATTGTAAATTGTGTATAAATGAAGATGCTGAATAGTTCTGTTTCCACTTGGCATTTCAAGTCTGATATCAGGTGTCTGTACAGGGTTTTGATTTCTTTCCCTTGTATAACTACACAACAATCCTACAGTGTAACATATGGAATCATTTTGAATAGACTTGTGTGCTATAAGCTTTCAGCAGGTCCTCTGTCTCTAGAATAAGCATGTTGTTTATTTTCAGATAATCAGAAATAAGTGTGCTGACAAGCTGGACACAATCTGGGTGTGCCCAGCTTACCTTTCTTTCTGATGTTTAAATTGAAGGCTGCAGCCAATGGAATATGTTCAGCTGGTTTTCCTTGGCTTCCTAGATTAAAAAAAAATAATAAAGCATAGTTCTTTATTAACTTTAGGATATTGTTCATAAAATAAATAAAGGCCCCTGCACTAACATGACAACATGCCTCATGGTCACCCTCTCTATATGTACTTACTCATTAAAGTGTATTTTATTTCCTTATGTGGAAAGCACTTTTATAAAATCACCCTTTTGAAAAGAAGTGGGCACAGAGAACCCCACTCCTGTTCTTTTCCTCTAGTGCCATTGTCCATCATCAAAAGGGAAACTCTTAGTTAATCAGATCTGTACAAATAAAATTCCAAGTCCATTTGCTTGTTTTGCTATCTAGTACTTTTGTTTCTTCTTCCTCACATTTGCACTTTATGGGGGAAAAAAGTTTAACAGCAACAACAGCCTATAAAACACTGCATTCTGGAGGGCAAGGTTTGACCCTAGGAATGTGCGAGTAGCCTTTGAAAGGCATTGGAGGAAAAGTCTGAATCTTCCAGCCTTCCTTCTGTCTTTAAATACTTCCCGTGCTGGCTGAAACAAGATGAGCTAGGTAAAGGCCTCTAGTTGAATAACAGACCATTTCCAAAACTGAGAGAGGCACAAGCTTCCTGCCGAGGATTAAAAAGCAAAAGATATCCACGAAGGGCTCTCTGTGGTTGGATAGCAGTGAAAATAGGACTTGGTTTACCCCTTTATGGACAGGAAAATTGCTGCAGGTCAGAATTGTATTCTCTTTCCTGGACATAGAAAGAATGTATAAATTAATGAAGGAAATGTTTATTTTTAAATAAGAATAATGTTTGAGTTCTATGTTTTCATATTTGATTTTTTTCGTATATACATGTTAGAAATATAATGAAATATCTAGTTTCTCAATTTAATTGAAACTATGAAGAGTACAGTTTAGAAATTAGGTATCTCTAAATTGTTCTTTTCATATATTACCCATAATTACATTGAAATATATTATCTAGTCATTTGGCTCAGTAAAGCTTAATGGAGGCAGTTAATGAAAATGAGCAGACTAGAAGCCAGAGACGGCAGTAGAAGCCTAAGGGAGATAATGACAAGAAATTGTCTTGGGCTTATTTAGAGTAAGGCCTCCTCAAAGGGGAGAACTATTTTTCTGTTAAGGAACACATATGAGTGCTTTGGTAAACGGAGCCTTCCTTGGTTTAGAGCATCATCCCTGAGCTGAAAGAGTTTATTTGAGTTGAGCATAGTGTCCTGGTACCTGTGGAATCATAGCCTGAGCTACAAAGGGACCTTTGAGACCATCCTCTAGTCCACCATCCTCTTCATTTTACAGGTGTGGGACCTGAGCTGGATTGAACAGGGTCGGGGGAGAAGAGGCCTGGGCAGGACAGGCCACCTGGGATCTCATCCTGGCCCTTGCCAGCCACTGGCTGAGTGACCTTCAGCAGGCACTTCACCTCTCAGAGTTGCTGTTCCTTAGAGTTATACGATGGGTTTGGACTAGATGGTCTTTAAGATTATAGAAGTATAGGGTCCTAAGTATATATTATTATATTGAGAAGGGCTATGAAGGATTTATATAATCCTGATGTTCTTCAGTTATCTTCTGTAGTTCCTGCTATTACGGTAGCAGTGTTTACATTTTAAAGAATTATAATGGGCTTTTACTAACTTGCTCTTTCTTGATTATCTGAATAGAAGCCTAAATCATAATCTTAGAGATTTTCCTTTTTAAGTATTACAGAAACACATGCGTGGACACACACCTACCTATTCTAATAAAATGGTATCAGAAGATTTCTTTTTAAATGTATAATCAGGCATCTACCAGTTTAAAACGGGCAAATACTATAAGCATATGTTTCTGATTTGCTTTTATTCCAGCTATGTAAGAGGAGTAACTATAGCAGAAAACATGACAAATTGATTTTTCCCTTTACAACATTCAAATGAGTCCCAATGTTTTCAAAAATACATACCTCAGAGGAGATAAGGCTTAAGTGGACACTTCTAAGTATGATTATAATTATTATAATTAATGATTTCTTTAGCAGACATATCAGAATTTTGACATCTAATTAAGTGTTGTTCCCCTCAATGTCATCTAGTTTTACTTAAGAAGTTAATACTTATTCTAATGATGCTGCCATCCTTAAAGTTATTTTTGAAACTCCTCTCCTTAGAAATAATATCAAGGAAGGTAATAAGGTATAAGAAAATCAGCTATATTATTTAATTAGTATCACTTTGAGAAAGCACCTGGAAGTATATTCTTTCTTTGTCTACTTTTTCTACTACTCTTGGTTCTGAGTAACATTTAGCCATTTCCAGAAAGCAAATTCAACCCTGTAAGATGAAGAGTGGTTACTGTTGAAGACAGTAAAAAGGATAATCCACAAAAAATTCTCAGAGAGGACCTTATAATAGAAAGTGAACATGATTAAGACTTAATTTCTGTAATTTTCTGAATAAGGAAACTTCTGTGATTCCTTAGTCTTTAGAATGGTTTAAAACATTGAAAGATATGGGTATTAAAACACCTCTGAAAGAAGTTGTCACTTTGTTCAGTGTTATTTGATATTGGACTTCGCTCTTCCTGAATTAGAATTACACAACTTGGATTGCTAATACTTGTGGAAAAACAAACCCAAGAAACGAACTACTTTCTCAAGATGTAATATTTGTTTTATTATTAATACTTTTGGTTGTTTTGATTACTTATTTCCTACTCTCCTGACAGATAATTGATCAACCAATATAACCTTCCCCAGGTTAGGAACAGTTCTGCCTTCAGCAGTGCTGTGGGAATGAAGGGATCTTTGGGGCTGACAGCCTATGATGTGGAGGGATCTGCACTCAGCTAAATAAATACATGCTATAGATACCTTGGGCCAAAATAAAGTCTCTCTTGATAAGGTTTTTCTGTGATTTCCCAGAGTCCTTAACCTTCTCTGTCTGCAAGATTATCAGGCTCCCATAGCCACTAACTTTGAGCTTTGGGATGAAAATGACAGGATTGCCCAGTGTGCCGGGTTAAGCAAATTAGAGGCTGCCTGGCAGAACAGAAAAACTATCACATGAATATTTAGAATGGAAGCTTTCCTGAAACACTCCAGATACTGCAAAGCTATCTTTATTCCTCTCTAAAGGCTATAATTTTATCAACACAAAGTCAGCCTTTTCTTTTTCCACATTAGTAATGTTTCTGAAGTTGGATGTGCTTAGATTTCTTAAATCAGAATGAGTGCTAGGAAATCTATAACAAGAAACCTCTTTTGCTTCTCCCAGATTTCCTTTCACTAATACGGGATAGGGAGGCTCCTTGGGTAATGCTAACCTATGCAAAGAAGTTACCAAATGGTGGTAGTTGCTAGAATTAAAGACACGTTCTTGGTTCACACTTTGATGTAGTGACCTGAATTTACTCTTTTCCTGTGAGTATTCTACTCTGCCCTATTGCACTCTCCTTTGTCATGTGGATGTGTGTTTATCATAGGTCTTTAACGCGTCCTTCCCAAGAAGACAAAGCATACAGTTGTACATGAAGATATCTTATGCAGTAAAAACGTGAAATTTGAACATTGCTGCACAAGTATTGTATAAAAAAAAGTCTGTAAAGAACTTTCTTATGTAAACATACAGGGGAATAAAGACTTTTATCTGTTCAAATGGGAGCATGATGTTTAGAGATGTAAATAACTTAAAATAAGTTGCTCTTTTCCTGAGCTGAAAACCCACTTTTTTGCAGAAAGGATTTAATCACAGTATTGAGTGACAATAAGTACCTGGGCACAAGAAAAGTATAGCTACACACTGAGGACATATTAATGAATCATGGCTACCTGAGAGAGTAAAACCCCTGTTTTAGTCTCAAGGAGAATAAGACGCCTGCCAGCCTACACTGGATATGACCAGACTCAGGGTTGTAAAATGGAGCGCAGGTTTGCAGCTTCCCTCCTCTAACTTAATCCCTAATATACCCAGGCCAACTTAATTAAACATTTTGTGTTGGCAAGAATAATTTTATCCCCAGTGAGAAAACTCACTCATTTAATTGCCTCATTGGCCTGAGAGGCACAGCTGGCCATTTTTGGCTTCCATGAGGTCCCTCATTTCCCAGTCGTGGGTTTTAATGCAGCTACCTAATATATGGTGGAACCAAATGCTTAATTTTGTTATGTGAGCTAGAAGGTCATGGTAATTATTAGTTTGATGTACGTCTCTTGATTTCCCCAGTTTGGTTCTAAAATTTTACGTTTCAATTGCTGCTGCATTTCCAAGTTCTTGTGAAGGGATATTTTGCTTTCTGTTTACTAACTATATGTGAGAAGGCTTCTTCTCAATGCTCCAAGTCTTCGTTTTCTGTTTTTGGCAAGAATCATATCTTTGATACTCCCTGTAACCGTTCTTTCAGTTTTTGGTATGAGGAAAAGTAAACTTCTGGTGTTGTGTGATGTATTTCATTAAGGAATATCCAGCCTGACATTTAAGTCTTCAGATTTTAATTCTGTAGGGAGCATTCTGATGGCCCTCACTATGTCAATCAGATGGAGTTTCCAGGGGAAACCCATCCTAAATGATTCAGCACTTTGGGTTGCTTTGGAAGTGAATAGGGAGCTGGTGAGGATAGTTGCCAAGTTGTCAGGTATTTTAGGAACTCCTTCTCTTCCCTGAAGCATGTGAGTTCTTGCTGAAATCTACATAATTTGGAGCCTCAAAATAGACTAATATGGAGTTACCCATATTGAAAGTGTCAACGTGCCTAACCTGGCACACAGTCCTACATCAGAGCAAGAAAAAGAAGTATGTTTTGACTTCTTGCTTAATTTTATGTGTGAAACCAAAATAAAAAGAGGCATGATCCAGTTTGAGGGAATTATAACAAAACCCTACGTTAGGCTCTATGATAAGTAAGACCCTGTGCAGACTATGAAGCCAGGCCCTGGGCTTTAGCCCCTGAGGTACAACAGGCAGTGTTTACTGAGCTCTATGGCCACAGGGTATCTGCTATGACGTGCCATTGGTTACCAAAGGAACTGGGTCAAGGCATGTGGTTAGGTTAGTATAAATCCTTCAATGCTAGTAAAGAGACTGCTTCAAACACGTTTTCTTGTTGACACAATGCTACCTTCATATAAAGGAACTGTTCACCCTGAAAACACATTTTCCCTGTAAGAACACATTCACATACTCAAAAAAAGACTTTTATCTGCCAACAAGATTTAATGGTTACCTTCTGTTTCTAGTATATTTGGAATTTATCCTTCTCTCGACTACCTTGTTTCTGGTGCTGCCACCACCAGAATTCCTTAAGGGAATGTGGAGGTCTGGGCTTCCCCCATATTCTCTGGCATTTCTTTGCCCTTCAGAGTGCCAGGCCTGGAGAGTTGCAAAGTGTGGTTGCTCTCCGCCTCAGCCACACTGTACCTCCTCTAACAAGAATAGAAAGGTTAAGGGACTTGGCCTTCTCAGGACAACCCTTTAAATGTACTTTTCCATTCCTACAAAGCCTGTTGATGCTGAAAGAAAGATAGGAAATAGCTCTTGTCCTTGTTTTGAAGGACAGGAGACTAATTTTCCCTTCAAACTTGATATTCTGGTGTTTTTGTGACTGTTTTTGTAAATTATTCAAAGTTGTTGGAATTTTAAGTCTGATTTTCCCAGTACTCATCATGAAGGTCATAGAATATGCTCTGAGTTGGAAGGTTTTCCAAATGGGTTCTCGACCAAAAACCCACTTTTTAACAAATAATTTTGATGGGTTAGACATGTTCTTCCATCCTCTCCAACCCTGAATATGGGCACATACACACACCCCTTGGTACTTCCTAGTTCTCAAAATGTAATCTAGCACTTCAGGCATCCAAAGTGCCCCTGGTTCAATAGATAGCTGCTTTTTTGCCAGTCTCTGTGCACAAATTGTTTTAACTGAATTCAGTTTAAATTTCCAAAAAACACTGACTCTGTTCAAACTAGTGTTCATTGGATTATTGACCTGTATGATGCCAGAGTTGGTCACTGGCTTGACTAAGTTTTCCATTTTTTTTCCCTAAGAGATATTTTGCTCTCCTGCAGAACAAGCTTAATAACATCAACTTTCAAGGTAGTTTTGGAAGATGAGAAATTGTGCTTTTGTTTTGGCAACTGAAAACTTTGTCCAACTGATACTATGTGAGGAAGGTGGTTCAAGGAGTTTTAGGGCCCTCTTGTCCTTCTTTAAGGCTCTGCAAACCTTATTTTGGAAAACTTATTTTTCTCCCTTTTATTTGAATTTCCTCCCAGAAATTATCATCTTGGTATCACTGAGACAAATCTAATATCAATTTACTTGCCTGAGAAATTAGGATTATGTCTGTCCACATAAATCGCAAGGAAGAAGGTATTCTGTTTATTTCCTGTCCACTGACTGATGCTTTCGTATCACCATGTAGCTGCACATACTAAAATTATAATACAAGGAAAAATTTATTCTTTTCAAAATCTTATTCTTCAAATACTATTCTGAAAGCCATTTGGCACCAGTACAGAATTTAACTTAACGCCCCAATCTGGAATTCACTGAACGCATTCAAACTGTTAGAAAGGAAAATAAAAATGGAGGACAAACACATTTTTGTTCTGTTTCTGAAAACAATATTTAAGGTCAGAACTGTTTAAAAAGAAGCACTGCTAAAAAGTTATAGGATTCAGAGAAACATAGTATTTTTGTACAGTATCTTATAAAATGTTCAGACCTCTCTCTACATTCTCTTTACAATGTAATGTCTCTAAGTGACTGGTTTCCCAATAAACTGATTTTAATGCCTCTTCTGCTGTGGTCTGTGTGCTTAATTCATGCAGAAACTTTAGCAGGGGATAATTTTTGGCAGAAATTTCTGCTAGCTAATGGTTTGCATAGGAGGGGAGAGGGTCAGTATGGGAAGGGGATCATTGAGTTCCATCTCTACAGAGGTTCTGGGTCATCTATGGCTCCAAATCATTGTATCTAATATTCTTATCCTGGTGGGTTGGGAAACTCCAGTAGTATCTCTTTACTGAGCCCATGATGAAATGATACCTTTACCCCCAACCACCCTTTCTCTGGATTCTTCTTGCTTAGTTACATATGCCTTTTTCCTGCCCTCTTGCTAACATGTGCCCAATGACATACTTCTAACCTGCTAATATTTCTTGGAAGGTAAGCTCTCTTGCATTCTGATAATTGTCTATTTGATTTTAAAAGCCAGAGCACCCTGAGGCACCTCTACCTAGATAGAAATAGACTAGTATATTGGAGTTTGCTAATGCTTCTGTAATGGCCCATGCATTTTACTCCTTCTGCTTAAAGAACTTTATGGCAGATTCATTTAAGCAGAGGAGATCTTTATGAACTTAGAAGACTGAAAACAAAATTCTGGGGCAACTCCAGCTGAAGGTGATTTATTTGGTCTGATTTTGATGCTGTATGCTCCCCTCAGAAGGTACCTTCAGTATTTATATTTTGGGCACTCGTATGCTCTTTGAGTAGTGCTTGTGATGTAAGTCATCAAGTAAACTTGCATTTATCAAGCAGCCACATTCTGCTTCTTTTCAGAGAGTTTGTCCCTCTGCATGTGGCGCGGATGACCACATGCCAGATTCTGAATTGAGTCATCCCCAGACAGTGTTTCTACATAATCCAAAACTGTCATGGTATATGTGGAGATGAATGACTGGGTTTGTTTTCATTCCATAATGAGCCAGTGCCAGGTAGAGCAGGTGTCCGTGCCTGGCCCTGTGTGTAGGAGCATTGCATAGTTACGCTGAATGTCTGTGTGCCTAACATCTTCATCTCCTTTCCTGTACGTCGTGCCTATCATGTTCCAAAACGTGAGACAGTGGTTGATTGTGTTCCAGTTTGTGTGCAGTTTCCTTGCCTGACTTTTATTTTTATGTTTTTCCTGTTGCATTTTCAACATCTATTATTTGGTCCCACAATGTTTTTGCCGCGGGTTGACCATTAAATGTTCCAAATAGAGTTGAATTGACCTACACATTAATTCTGCATTTTATGCTTTTCTAGATCTCCAGAGGGAGTCCAATCCCTGTCCTGTAATAACTGTAGAGCACTTTAAAGAATCACTGGGTGTTAAAGGCCTTCCGCTGTATCCAGACCCCTCCAGAGTACCTGGCACAAAGACTCAGAACAACTTAGAATCTGACTACTTGGCCAGAGATGGCCCTTCAAGCAACAGCTCATTCCACAGCAGCGAAGAGGAAGGGACTGACCTTGAAGGAGACATGCTGGACTGCAGTGGGTCTCGGCCTCTCCTTATGGAGTCTGAAGAAGAAGATGAGAGCTGCAGACCCCCCCCGGGGAAGCTGGGAGGAGCCGTTCCATTCGCTCCACCAGAAGTCTCTCCTGAGCAAGCAAAGACAGTGCAAGGTGGAAGAAAGAACCAGTTTCAAGCCTTCACACAGCCAGCCACTGATGGGCTCAGTGAGCCAGATGTTTTTGCCATAGCTCCCTTCAGGAGCTCAAGGGTTCCAAATGATGACATGGACATTTTCTCCAAAGCCCCATTTGTCTCCAAGAGCAGTATGGCTCCTTCCCAGCCAGAGGAGTCAGACGTGTTTTTGAGAGCTCCTTTCACTAAGAAGAAAAGCATGGAGGAGTTAACAGTTATCCAATGCACCTCCCAGGAGCTGCCTGCACAGACCGGTCTCCTCAGTCAGACAGGTGATGTCCCCCTGCCCGCGGGCCGTGAGAGAGCTGTGTACACCTCTGTCCAAGCTCAGTATTCCACAGCTGGTTTTGTGCAACAGTCTAACCTCCTGTCCCATTCTGTACAAGCAGCAGACCATCTGGACAGCATCTCTCCCAGGGGATCCTGCCTGGAATCTGGGGGTCATTCTAATGACAGAAACAAAGGACCTCAGCTCCAGAAAGAAGCTGTCTCAGGCCCCATGGCTGGCAAACCATTCCGCCCCCAGTCCTTATCCAAGTATTCCCGTCACTATAGCCCAGAAGACGAGCCAAGTCCAGAAGCCCAGCCCATTGCTGCCTACAAAATTGTTTCACAAACCAACAAGCAGTCGATAGCTGGGTCTGTTTCTATCACATCCCTTTCCTCCAGGACTACGGAGCTGCCAGCTGCTGATCCATTTGCTCTAGCACCCTTCCCTTCAAAATCAGGCAAGAAACCCTAGGAGCAAAACCTGAGCCTCAAGCCTCTTGTCTCTATCCCACCCTCAATACCCGCCATGGCACTCCCAGCTTAGCCTTCTGAAGAAGAAATATTATCAGTTCTTATATTTCAATTCCCTGCGTCAGAGCAGAATTTCTTGAGTCAACAAACTCAGTTGCAGTGATATTTAGTTGAAGCCCCTTTAAGTTATGTTCATTTTTGTTTGTTTGTTTGTTTGTTTATATTGATTTCTGGACTTGGAGGCATTTTCATCTCCTTCACAGAGGTCATCCACTTCCACCAAGAACTCTGCTTTCCCCCCGCCCCACCCACAGAAACTGTTTAAATCCTGAAATACTTCTTCACCCCAATCCCAAAGGGGCCCTATTGTTGCTAGTTTTAATTCCTGTAGCTCCTGTTCTAAGTCATGCCCATCGAAGAATCAAGATTAGTCCCTCCACTAAATCAAGATTTAGTACTCTTGAAAAGGGGAGATGTCTGGAAAGAAGAGCAAGATAAAAACCCTGCACATCAACAGGAAGTATAATCCTGCAGTTACTAATAATTCCTGTAGAAGCAGCAGCTCTAGGAGTCTCCAGATCTGATTCTCAGTCTGTGTGCAAGCCAGGCTGGCTCTCGTGCATGACTGTCTATGGGTGTGGAATGTACGTCAGAGCCTGTGTAGAGATACAGGCAGATGGGCTAACTCCTCATGTCTAGTCATGCTGGCAGGGCTTTCCCCACATCCATGCTTTTGAAATTAGTGTGAGTGTACAGGTTTGTGTGTGCATGTATACGTGTGTGTGCACAGGAAGCATTTCCACTTGAGGGAAATCCTGCCCCATCATGCCTACCTCCACAATGAAATCACTCGTTTTTTGGTGTTTGCTCGCCTAACTGACTTGAACCCCATTTTATTTATTTAGTTTTTTTCTCATGGCAAAGTAGAATACGTTGGAAGGTGTAGGGAAATCCTGCTGGAACTGGTGTTTCAGAGTAAATCTTTTTTCTCTCCGGAATTTCTTGTTTTGCTATTAACAAATTATATTTACCTGATTATGAAAAATTAATTTTCCTTATACATTTTCCCCTTACAACACTAGAAAAGAGCACCTTGTTACAGTTCCGGCCTCTCAGTATGTGGGCTAAATGCCAGCATTAGGGAATTCATTAATCATGAGACTAGGCTACAAACTAGGCTTGCTTGTTTTGGGGTGGTTTTGTTGTTGTTGTTGTTGTTGTTGTTGTTGTTTCCAAATCTCTACTGCCTTTTGAGGAAATGTAAATCTGAGACATGGAAATAAGTGTTTGGGAGAATGGAAAAGAGCTGAATCAGGTAGGCATGAAAACTTTTACATTCTCTATCCTCTTTAGATGTTGAAATAGGCCAGACAGGTTAACTGATGTTTTTTAAAATTGTCTTTTATTTCTGGAAAGATCTGACTTATTCCTAGCTTTTTTCATACCCTTTATTATTAGTGCCTTAAAATAAAGCTGGCCAGGTGCAGTGCCACACACCTGTAATACCAGCATTTTGGAAGGCTGAGGCAGGAGGATCAGTTGAGCCCAGGAAGTTCAAGACCAACTCTGGCAACACAGCGAGACCCTGTCCCTTCAAAAAATAAATAAAAAAATAGGCTGGGCATGGTGGCTCACACCTGTAATCCCAGCACTTTGGGAGGCCAAGGTGGGCAGATCACAAGGTCAGGAGTTTGAGACCAGCCTGGCCAACATGGTGAAACCCCATCTCTACTAAAAATACAAAAAATTAGCTGGACGTGGTGGTGCACACCTGTAGTCCCAGCTACTCAGGAGGCTGAGGCAGGAGAATCGCTTGAACCCGGGAGGCAGAGGTTGCAGTGAGCAGAGATTGCGCCACTGCACTCTGGCCTGGGCGACAGAGCGAGTCTAAAAAATAAAATTAAATAAAATAATGAAAAAAATTAGCTGGGTATGGTGACATATGCCTGTAGCTACTCAGGAGGCTGAGCTGGAAGGATCACTTGAGCCCAGGAGTTTGAGGCTGCAGTGAGTTGTGAGTCCAGCCTGGGTGACAGAGTGAGACACTGTCTCCAAAAATATAATAATAAAAATAAAGCCTGTATCTCAATGGGAAGATTTCTGCTAAGGCAGTTCAACTCACTGGAAAGAACTGCTGCATTAGGTTTCAACTTTAATGCTTTCTGTTACTTCTAGTAAAGGTTAAGTGATTTTTCCATTAGCTGTAGAAGTTTGGAGAGCTATTTACCAAGCCAGATCAATGATTTAAAAATTATTGGAAATTCATCTAAGAATCAAGTCTGAATGCCCAATTCTATTGCGGTTGATTAGGTGTGATATTCTTTAAAGTTCAGGAATATTGGCAGTAAAAAATGAGCAGCTACTTTTCAATACTTTGTCCTTTTTTGGTGGTCTCTGCCTATTTCAAATGTCCTGATCAAAAGATAAATAATTGGCACTGTGCCAAGGTTTGGTTTTCCAACTAAGGTTTCAACTGTGCCAGAAACCTATGTCCTTCACTTTGGTGGATGCTAAATGTTATTCTAAGAATATGCTTTTTCCCAATTCTCCTTTCTGATTTTTATGTATTAGTGGATGCAAAATTGTCTTTCTAGTTGAATGAATAATTTCGGCTAATGCACGTGGAACTTTGCACCCCAGATTCTTCCCATGGTCATTATCAAGTGAAGCCCTCAAAAACATGAGCGAAGAGCCTAGAAATACTCAGGGAGATTTCTCACCCCAACTCAGAAATTTTTTTTTTTTTTTTCAAGACGGCGTCTTGCTCTGTCGCTCAGGCGGGAGTGCAGTGGTGTGATCTCGGCTCACTGCAACCTCCATTTTCCGAGTTCAAGCGATTCTGCCTCAGCCTCCCGAGTAGCTGGGATTATAGGCACACACCACCGCGCCTGGCTAATTTTTGTATTCTTAGTAGAGATGGGGTTTCACCATGTTGGCCAGGTTGGTCTTGAACTCTTGACCTTGTGATCCACCCACCTTGGCTTCCCAAAGTGCTAGGATTACAGGCGTGAGCCACCGCACCTGGCCCAGAAATTCTTTTTTTTTTTTTAAATTATTATTATACTTTAAGTTTTAGGGTACATGTGCACAATGTGCAGGTTAGTTACATATGTATACATGTGCCATGCTCGTGTGCTGCACCCACTAACTCGTCATTTAGCATTAGGTATATCTCCTAATGCTATCCCGCCCCCCTCCCCCCACCCCACAACAGTCCCCAGAGTGTGATGTTCCCCTTACTGTGTCCATGTGTTCTCTTTGTTCAATTCCCACCTATGAGTGAGAACATGCGGTGTTTGGTTCAGAAATTCTTAAAGTAAGAGATCATTCTAATTCCCCTTTCCAAATATTCAGGATTATCTCTGTAACAGCCCAGCAAAATGTTTTTCCTTTGGTTATTTGATAATTCCCTTCTAATCAAGTGACTATTTTAATTCTCAAGGTGCAAATCAGGATAAAATCATGGTGATTTTACTACATAGTTGAATACTTCGTCAAGTATGAGCTTGTATCCTTTTTAAATTTTTCACTGGAGGCCAGGCGCGGTGGCTCACGCTTGTAATCCCAGCACTTTGGGAGGCCGAGGTGGGTGGATCACTTGAGGGTAGGAGTTTGAGACCAGCCTGGCCAACATGGTGAAACCCTGTCTCTACCAAAAATACAAAAAGTAGCTGGGCGTGATGGCACGCACCTGTAGTCCCAGTTACTAGGGAGGCTGAGGCAGAATTGCTTGACCCAGGGAGGCAGACTTTGCAGTGAGCCAAGATTGTGTCATTGCACTCCAGCCTGGGCGAGAAGAGCAAAACTCCGCCTCAAAAAAAAAAAAAAAATTGTCACTGGAGACATGATGGGTGGAGACTCTACATACCTTCTTTGAATACAGAAACGGATGCAAACACATGCAAATTACTTTTTTTTTTTTTTTTGGTGATGCATGAAAAAACTTTGACTTGTGGATTACATTAATTATTAGTAACAGTTAGATTCTGCCGACTTGTATTACAGTAGGGTCTTATTTCCTTAAAGAGAAAAAAAAATACAGTCATGCCCCACTTAATGATGAGGGAGACATTCAGAGAAATGCATCCTTAGGTGATTTTGTCATTGTGTGAACATCACAGAGTGTACTTAACACAAACCTAGATGGCACGGCCTACTACCTACCTAGGCTATATGGTCCAGCCTGTTGCTCCTGGGCTACAAACCTGTACAGCATGTTACTGTACTGAATACTGTAGGCAGTTGTAACACAATGGTAAGTATTTCTGTATCCAAACATTTTAGACATAGAAAAGGTACAGTAAAAATATGGTATAATCTTATGGGACCATCATGGTATATGTGGTCCATCATTGATGGAATCGTTTTTATGCAGCACATGACTGTATATAATCAACAAACAACTCTACTTTCTTGTTTTCGTTTGTTGTGTTTTTGCTTTACACATTTGATAGGGAACATAGAAGTTGTGACCTTTCATTTCAGTGGAAAGCATTGAGCCAGAATATATTTATTCCTAAACCATCGAGCCACACATGCATTGATGAACCCTGAAAGAATCCACAGTAATTGACTAACAGGCAGTACTGAATGAAAGATGTCATATGTGGTGAAAAATATTTAATATATCAGTTTCTTGGGCTCACATACAGCCCTTTAGTTCCAAGTGCTTGGTTAGATTAGAAAATGGGATGAACACAATTTGATGCTGAAGCAGCTGCTGAGCAGCACCCAGGGAGTCTAGGTCATACGCCCTATATTGTTTTCGGCCCACTTATTGTTGAGTTGAAAAGTCTCATATTTGTAGACTAGAGTGTATGTGTTTAGAGGCTCATGTTGTATCTGAGTTTTCTCTGGCAACTAAGATCTCTTTCTAAACGTTCTAGAAAGATACTGGTATCTTACTGGCCCATTATTTAGTAAGTTTTAGAATACATGTACATCAGTGTTTTCAACTGCTTGGTGGACATTTCACTGATGCATAATCAAAGTAGCAGATTATAATCATCAGAGTGATCTGACAAGGAAATTCTGTATTTGCTTCCATAAAGAAAAATAATCAAAACATATATCAGATATAATATATATGCAGTATATCACATAGGAAATTTTATTGTAGGAAATTAGAGAAGGATGCTACTCAATTCATTCTCTAGCAGGAAGAATACAGCTTAAAAATCACTTGGGTCCCTTTAATAAAGAAAAGTGTGATTCTGTGTTGTGTGTTTGGAACTGAAATTGGAGAACACGTGCCAGTCGACTGTGAAATGGTTGCTGGATAAAACCACAGATGTGGTTTTATCCGAGAAATGTGGGACTGAAATTATTTTGATGAGAGGTACATAAGAGAGCTGCAGAAAAGACTGTAGCTTCTGAGGAGGCAGGAGTACCTTGTTAATATCCAAACCACCCCTGAGTTCTAATGTTCCAACTCCACCTAAACGAGGAATTGGAAACTTTAAATGGAATTATCTAATTTAAATTCTTAGTTTTTTCTTTGTCTTTCTCAGCTGATACTTGTAGTTTTGTTTTGTTTTTTAACCACCAAGAACACTTGCAAGTTTGTTACTGAAAACATCACTAAAGGAAAAGAAGAGTTTCAAAATGCTTGAAAAGTAGTATGTGGTTGGGAATTGTTTTTGTTCAAGTCCCTGGAAGTCCTCTTGGCTTAGCTCCCTTGTTCCTGTTCCCACTTCATTTCCTTACTTAACATTCCCCTATTTTGAGCATGTCAATAAGTGCATGATGAATGGCACAGTTGAATGATCATGTTAACTTTAATTGCTTCCTTTGTTGCTGTAAACAGTTTCTTGTTAAGTTTCAGCCAAGTCTGTGACAATCTCACCAAATAAGAATGAAATGGGCGGGGTGTGGTGGCTCACACTTGGAATCCCAGCACTCTGGGAGGCTGTGTTGGGCCGATCGCTTGAGCTCATGAGTTCAAGACCAACCTGGGCAACATGGCAAAACCTTGTCTCTACAAAAAATACAAAAATTAGCCAGGCATGGTGGTGCACACCTGTAGTCCCAGCTACTTGGGAGGCTTAGGTGGGAGGATGGCTTGAGCACGGGAGGCAGAGGTTGCACTAAGCCAAGATCGTGTCACTGCACTCCAGCCCAGGCAATAGAGCCAGACCCTGTCTCAAAAAAACAAAACAAACAAAACATGAATGAATGAAATGGCTCACCTTCCCTATTATGAACTAGAAGAAAGGATGAAGGAAGGTTGGCAGGACCCCAGCCTTACTCTGTAGTGACAACCCAGAGGTACTTTTCCCGGAATGCAGGGTCAAGTTTATGTGTGAAGGGACTCTAGAATAGCTGGTAAAAATGGCTACATGGTAACCATTCTTGACTTAGTCCAGTATTCCCATAATTTGTAATTCCATAAATTTATTCTCAGCTGTCCCCCAGCCATTTCTAATAGAAGGATGTGTACCCCAGTTTTGACAATGTTCTTGAAATCAAGTTAGTGTTACCTGCATTGCATTATAATGGAACTATATGTACATGTTAAAGGGATCCGTTTGATTCCTTTCGGCAAGGAATTGCAAAAATAGTTTTTACCAATACCAGTTAAAATAGGATAGGTTAGACTTTGGGGGCAGGGTGAGACAGTGCAGCCTTTTCACTCTGAAATGGCAAATCAGCTGTACTCTTTGAGTCTACCAGAGATTCCTATTTGAGTGTGAATGGGGTGTGTGTGTGTGTGTGTGTGCTCATTCATCTTCATGCTTTCTTCCATGGTGTTAATTCAAGCTCTCCTAATAAAGGTATCCAAAGAGTACTGAGAAGTGACCATAGGTATTTGGCATGAGTAAATGTAGTTCCTTTTGCCAAAAAAACTCTCAAAAGTTACAACTGGAGTTCTTCGCGATAAAAGGTTGGGGAAATCAGCCATGGCTTTAGCCTTGTTCCCAAGTACACATCTTCTTATCCACAAGGATGAAACTCTGTAGGGCTCACCCTGAGGGCTCATGTGTGGCATTGAGAGGGTAGCAGTGACCAGAACACCACAAGGCCCACAAGATGTTTTGAATGAGGGAACATTTAATGTCATTTGTTAGGAGATAGAAACCAAATAATAAAGGACAAGGACCACGCTCATTCCGTGGAGAAGAGGTGAACTCCCTCTGCTGACTATTTGGAATGGACTGAATGAGGAGGTCTCTCCAGCCAGAAGGAGTATTGAGGTCATCAGGCCTCAGAAAACAATGTACACATAATCTCGGGCTGTGAACAAGAGAAAGGAGGGGGGGAAACATGAAAGTCAATCTTAACAATTTTTGCAATACCTCTTATTTGCAGACCATTGGATTTATGTTATTGCACTCTCGGTGTGATTTATCGTATGTATCTGATAGGTTTTATGAATTGTTTTGAGTTGTAAACTCCTATACCCTTTATTAAAATGGACCTAATTAAGTGATTTATGCTTTGTGCAATTTCTTAAATCAGATC